GATGGCGATGTCCATGGTGGCTAGGTGAGTGTGAGGGGTCAGCTGGCTGGTCAGCTCCTTCAGCTGCAGCTACAGCCAGCCCCTTATATATGCAGTCTTGTGAAGCTTCTGGAATGGTGATGTCAGGGGTTTTATTATCCTAGCTCACCAGCAGTTCATGGAGACTTGTGATCCGGGATTTGGCAATGTGACACATACCCAGTACTCACTGAGCTAAGAAAAGAGAGACACAAACACGTCTGAGCCGGCCAGTGACTTGTCATGGTCTTGTTTCACTAGCTTTCTGTCCACACCCAATGGCACCCACCCCCACCCCTGTTCTCTGAAGCTGGTACAGAGTCAGGAATCCCAAGCAGGCACGCGGGGTGGGGGGAGGATGGGAGCCGGCGTAGTGTGCCCCTCCTCCTCCTTTCCAGTCCTGAATGCCAGGGGAATCAGGCCAGCAACTATCTTGGGCCTGGGCAGGGACTGGAATCTTCCTAGGCTGAGCCCCAGGGACATTAACTCTTTGTGAGTCCTTGGAAGAGAGCAGTGATGGTCAACATGTCAGCACCAGCCATCTGCCTCGTGCCCTGGGTTGACCTGGGTTTAGGAGAGGATCCCACATCTGGGCAGAAAGACCCCACCCCCTGAAAAAAGAGCAAACAGATTTCTTGCATCTTTCGTTCTATGTGGCTCTCAGAACATTAAATCCAGGAGTGCTTTAGGAATTGGGTGCACAGTGCCTGCCACCGAAGAGGAGAAAATGAGGTGTGGAAACGTGCAAACCGTTTGTGAGGGTCTCAGCGAGGCCTCTTCATGCCCCAGGCACCACCAGCTCCCCCTCCCCAGCTCGTTCCCAGCCAGGACCCTCAGCTGTCCTCTCAGGCCCCCTGCGACAGCTGAAGAGTGTGCGGGGGAGGGGACTAGGGGTCCGGGCGGCGCTGGTCACACCCTCGTTGCTCTCACTCAGGGCCCCCACTCCCAGCCCCTCCCCCCCCAAGAGGCTCGGCACTATTTTGGGTGGTGTCGACCCCGCCCCCACCTCCTATCGAGCCCTGGCTCTCCGGGCAGCTGGAGGGGTCGCGCTGCGCCTGTTGGGGCTGCACCTCGGACCAGGGCTTCTGCTGCATCTGCAGCCATGTCGGGCCGCTCAGTGCCACATGCCCACCCGGCCACCGCCGAGTACGAATTTGCCAACCCGAGCCGCCTGGGTGAGCAGCGCTTCGGAGAAGGTATGGCACAGACACCACCCCCTTGCCCCCCAATCCTGCCTCTTGCCTTCTCTCTGCCCTTTAGGCCTCCTGCCAGAAGAGATCCTGACCCCCACACTCTACCATGGCTACTATGTCCGGCCTCGGGCCGCCCCAGCTGGGGAGGGCAGCAGGGCAGGGGCCTCCGAGCTTAGGCTCAGTGAGGGCAAGTTCCAGGCATTTCTGGATGTGAGCCACTTTACCCCAGACGAGGTGACTGTGAGGACTGTGGATAACCTGCTGGAGGTGTCTGCCCGGCACCCCCAGCGCCTGGACCGCCACGGCTTCGTGTCCCGAGAGTTCTGCCGCACCTATGTCCTGCCTGCTGATGTCGACCCCTGGCGAGTCCGAGCTGCTCTCTCCCATGATGGCATCTTAAACCTGGAAGCACCTCGGGGTGGCCGACATTTGGACACAGAGGTCAATGAGGTCTACATCTCCCTGCTCCCTGCGCCTCCTGATCCAGAGGAAGAGGAGGAGGCAGCCATAGTTGAGCCCTGATTGCCACAGACCCAGCACCCAGCAAATCCCTCTCTACCTCCCAAGGTGATATGGGCAGCTGCCCACCACTCCAGAGGTAGCAGCATCCTTGGGGGAAGGGAAAGGTGCATGGTCCACAATGTATGGTTTGGTCCCATGGGACATGTCATAGCCTTGGTTTAGTTTTGGGTGGAGCTGAATAAACCCAAATCTCAGGGCCTTGTTTGTACTGCTCCCTATTCTGTGGCCGG